GAATAGTTTATGCAGTCAAAATGTTATTTTCTCCAAGAGACAAAGACTTGTTATTTTATCAGTATCCAAATAACTGGCTCACCCAATTACTGGAATAATTTTACATTTCAGAGAAGGTGAAAGAAATTAATATTCATGAGCATTTACTGTGTGGTAGGACTACTGCAAATATTATTTTATTTAACCCTTGCAGCAGTATCTAGGAGTTAGAGCTTATGAGTATCACTGAGGATGCAGAATTAAGACTTAAAGGTTGGGTCTTTTCCAAGGTCATATAGCTAATGAACAGTAGAACTGCAAGAAAAAAGAGAACAGGAATAGGGCAGTCAGACAGCAGTAGGTTGGCCCTAGATGTCACAGGTGGGGGTTTCCAAAGGAAAGATAAATGTCTCTGTAAGAAAAGCATCATTGATTCGTTGCTATTTTATCATCTACAAAACATTCCCTGCCAAATCTTCAGAGGACAATTCTAAAGAAACTTAAAAGGATAATTTATAGTTTGTTCATGTTTACAGCCTAAGAACACATTATTGCCCTGTTTTTATAAATTCATGTTGGCTAAACACATTTAAATATCATTGTGTTTTAGAATATTTATTTCTGAAATTTAACTTTATTTCTGAATCAAGTTCCCCAGTAATACCGACCTCATGAGTGCCACTGTGATATTTTATAAATAATATAGGTAAAACACTTTTTAGGTACGAAGAGACCGGAAGTCCCAGAGCTGAGGCCTGGCTAACTTTGATGAGAAAGGCAGGTTGGGGTATGTTTGTGGAGTGGTGGTTGTGGGGGTAGAGAAGCAGGTTAGCTTAGGGAAAGGGTACCATTTAGTAGACCCTTAGAACCCAGGATTAGGAGCTGTATTTAAAGAGAATAGACACAGTAAACTGCAAGAGATATATTCAAAACCAGTTATAAACTTTCGGAGAAAAAAAGGTAGGAAGGGAGAGGTTGGGGGCTTGGGCGATCCATTGCTTGGAGCTCGGCTTAGCCAGGCTTGGCGGTCCTCAGAGGGGCTGATAAATCGGCGCTCGACTGGCCTAGGAGCTGTCCGCAGGGAGGTGAGGAGAGGGGCCCGGACGCCCGCGGGGAAGGTGGGGACGGGGGCCCGACGCCCGCGGGGAAGTGGGGACCCAGCCGAGCCGTCCGGGCAGCGGTCGATCTCTAGAGCCGTCTGCCGGGCAGGCAGCGGACGGGCGCGGCGAGTTGTTGGTCACCAGGCGTCTCCAGGCCGCCGGCCCGCGCCAGCGCCTCAGCCGCATTTCCAGTCAGAAAGCGGTGAGGCCTGCGGCGCGCTCGGGCGCAGGGCGAAAATATAAACTACTTTTTCCATATTTTGTAGATTTATGACAAAGTCCAGTTTTCAACAATGCTGAAATCAAATGATTGCCTGTTTTCTTTGGAAAATTTGTTTTTTGAAAAACCAGATGAAGTTGAAAAGTAAGTCTCCCTTAAAGATTGATAGCATAGTACATATATACTCACATTTTTATATTTTATATAGCCATCCAGACAATGAAAAGTCATTGGATTGGTTTCTCCCTCCTGCTCCATTGATTTCAGAAATTCCAGATACTCAGGAGTTAGAGGAAGAATTAGAAAGTCATAAACTGTTAGGTAAATTATCACATATTTGTTTTGAAGCCAAACATGTAATAATTAAGATATTCCTTTTTTGTAGGTCAGGAAAAGAGGCCAAAAATGTTAACATCAAATTTAAAGATAACTAATGAAGATACAAATTATATTTCACTAACACAAAAATTCCAGTTTGCCTTTCCTTCTGATAAATATGAACAGGATGATCTAAATTTAGAAGGGGTAGGTAATAATGACTTATCACATATTGCTGGCAAGCTGACATATGCTTCTCAGAAATATAAAAATCACATTGGCACTGAGATAGCACCTGAGAAGAGTGTTCCTGATGATACAAAATTAGTTAATTTTGCAGAAGATAAAGGAGAGAGCACATCAGTATTCCGGAAAAGGTAATTATTATAATTAAACTAAATAATATTCTAGAAAATATGTGGGTCTTTTTTTTGTTTGCAGATTATTTAAAATATCTGACAATATACATGGGAGTGCTTATTCTAATGACAATGAATTGGACTCTCACATTGGCTCAGTGAAAATTGTACAAACAGAAATGAACAAAGGGAAATCAAGGAACTATAGCAATAGTAAGCAAAAATTTCAGTATTCTGCAAATGTGTTTACAGCAAATAATGCTTTTTCTGCTTCTGAAATCGGAGAAGGCATGTTCAAAGCACCATCTTTTTCAGTTGCTTTCCAACCTCATGATATTCAAGGTAATTTCTTGCTTTTTCAGTTCATTTTATGAATTTATATAAATATGTAGCATTTTTTTTTCAGAGGTAACAGAAAATGGTTTAGGTTCCTTGAAGGCTGTCACAGAAATTCGTATCCTTTAAGTTATTTACAATAGCTGCTTTTGAAATATTTGACTCCTTAATGTTATTGTAAGCGGCAAAATTTAGAAGTATTTTCAAAGAATTTCCATATTTCAACTATATACAGTCCAAGGCCTTTGATGATGTAAGTATTTTATTTTACTTATTTATTTTTCTTGTTACATGATTGATTACTTTTTATTTTTTAGCTTCTTTACACAGATAGGAATTTTGTGATTTGTGCTCCAACTGGTTCTGGAAAAACTGTAGTGTTTGAACTAGCTATAACAAGATTGTTAATGGAAGTACCATTGCCATGGTTGAATATTAAAATTGTTTACAGTAAGTATTTATTATAAGAGTGATGACTAATTATGTTCAAAGTAAATATTTTATATTGTTACAGTGGCACCAATAAAAGCCTTGTGCAGTCAGCGTTTTGATGACTGGAAAGAAAAATTTGGACCAATAGGATTGAATTGTAAAGAACTTACTGGAGATACAGTAATGGATGATCTATTTGAGATTCAGCATGCCCATATTATTATGACAACTCCAGTAGGTATTATTTATACTTTATGATTTCTTTATAAACTACTTGTATGCTTTTTTTTCTCTCTAGGAAAAATGGGATAGCATGACTAGGAAATGGAGAGACAACTCTTTGGTTCAGCTGGTTCGACTGTTTCTCATTGATGAGGTAATGAATGCATTCGCTTTCAGAGATAAACAAGCTAATGATTTTTTCTTGATTTCCTGCTTAGGTACATATTGTAAAAGATGAAAATCGTGGTCCAACTCTTGAAGTTGTAGTTAGCAGAATGAAAACTGTACAGTCTGTTTCTCAGACTTTAAAAAATACCAGCACTGCTATTCCAATGCGATTTGTAGCTGTATCTGCAACAATTCCAAATGCTGAGGATGTGAGTTACAATTTTAACTGAGCTCTTAGGTTAATTTTAATGCACATATTTTTGTGTTTCAAAGATTGCAGAATGGCTTTCAGATGGTGAAAGACCAGCTGTGTGTCTGAAAATGGATGAGAGCCATAGACCAGTGAAACTTCAGAAAGTGGTCCTTGGATTTCCCTGCAGTAGTAACCAAACTGAGTTTAAGTTTGATTTAACCCTCAACTACAAAATTGCCAGTGTTATACAAATGTACTCTGATCAGAAACCCACACTTGTGGTATGGATTGTTGATAGCTTATTTTTTAGTATGATTAATACAAACGTTATGAATTTATTTTCAGTTTTGTGCAACAAGGAAGGGTGTGCAACAGGCTGCTTCTGTTCTTGTGAAAGATGCTAAATTTATTATGACTGTGGAACAGAAACAGAGGTATAGTATTTTATTTTTTCATGGAAGTAGAATAACTCAATAATTTTATGGTATTTTTAAATAGGTTACAGAAGTATGCATATTCCGTAAGAGATTCAAAACTGAGAGGTAGGTTTAGAGATAATTTTTGAATAGCATTTTAATAGTAACAGCTGATATATTTCTATTACAGATATCTTAAAAGATGGTGCTGCTTATCATCATGCTGGTATGGAGCTGTCAGATAGAAAAGTAGTTGAGGGAGCTTTTACTGTTGGAGATTTACCAGTTCTTTGTAAGTAAAACATATTTCTCGTGGATACTATAGCTCAAAATTACTATGTCTTAATCTGATGCAGTTACTACCAGTACTTTAGCTATGGGAGTAAATTTGCCTGCTCACCTAGTAGTTATAAAATCTACAATGCATTATGCTGGAGGACTGTTTGAAGAGTACAGTGAAACAGATATTCTACAGATGATTGGTAGAGCTGGTCGACCTCAAGTAAGTGACAATAACTTTGCTTTTTATACTTACTTCACTAAATTTCTGTTTGTTTTCTCCCCAGTTTGACACTACAGCTACTGCAGTTATCATGACTCGATTAAGCACAAGGGACAAGTACATTCAGATGTTAGCTTGTAGAGACACTGTAGAAAGCAGGTAGTATAAAAAAAAGTTCCAAAAAGATACTACATATTCATAATGCAAAGTTTTTTTTCATTAGTTTGCACAGACATCTTATTGAACATTTAAATGCAGAGATAGTACTGCATACCATCACGGATGTGAATATTGCTGTGGAATGGATACGATCAACTCTGCTTTATATCAGAGCCTTGAAAAATCCATCTCATTATGGTTTGTTACTTTGACTTGGAAAAGTAGTAATTTAAATTCTATTTTACTTTTTCATGACATGCAGGTTTTGCATCTGGATTGAACAAAGATGGAATTGAAGCAAAATTACAAGGTTAGATGCATTTCATTCTAAAAATTAGATTCAAAATTAAAATGTGTTTTCTATAATTAAACAGAATTATGTTTGAAGAATCTGAATGATTTATCATCCCTGGACTTAATAAAGATGGATGAAGGTGTTAATTTCAAACCAACTGGTAATTTCTTATCATTGTCAGTAAATTTAGCAGGGACCGTTCATTTTTCTGTCTTTTCTTACAGAAGCAGGAAGATTGATGGCTTGGTATTATATTACATTTGAGACAGTGAAGAAATTTTATACAATCAGTGGAAAAGAAACCTTATCAGATCTGGTAAATTAATTTTCACTAGAAAAAAAATACATTCATTAAATGGACAACTACTGAAATGTTATAGGTTACATTGATAGCTGGCTGCAAGGAATTTCTAGATATACAGTTAAGGATAAATGAAAAGAAAACACTGAATACTTTGAACAAAGATCCAAATCGGATAACTATCAGGTACAGAAATTACATATGTTTTAAATAATTTTATAAATGTTTTGCCATGTGGTTTTATTTACAGATTTCCAATGGAAGGAAGAATTAAAACAAGAGAAATGAAAGTAAATTGGTAAAGATGATTCATACTTATGAAAGTTTTCTAAGGGAGTAACAATTTTTTTTCTTTCCCCCAGTCTTATTCAGGCTCAACTAGGATGCATTCCCATACAAGATTTTGCTTTGACACAAGATACCGCAAAGATTTTCAGACATGGCTCCCGAATTACAAGATGTATGTTACAGGATTAGTGGATTTTAAATATTATTAGATTTAATACTGGAAACTTTTTTTTTAGGGTTGTCAGATTTTGTAGCTGCTCAAGAAAAGAAGTTTGCTGTACTATTGAATAGTTTGATTTTAGCTAAATGTTTTAGGTGTAAACTTTGGGAAAACTCTCTGCATGTATCCAAACAACTGGAAAAAATTGGTAGGTACTGAATACAGGCAGGCAGTTTGGCCTTTTAAGTTGTTGTTTGATTAATTTTCCACAGGTATAACATTGTCAAATGCAATCGTAAATGCTGGTTTGACTTCCTTTAAAAAAATAGAAGAGACAGATGCAAGGGAACTTGAATTGGTAGTTATATTCACTTATTCCTAATTCCATCTTGGTAAGAATATAATGATGTAAATATTTTTAGATTTTAAACAGACATCCCCCCTTTGGAACCCAGATAAAAGAAACTGTGATGTATCTACCAAAATATGAACTTAAAGTGGAACAGGTAAATATTTTCTGTTTCTTAGATATTTTATTTTAACACTTTTTATACTTGTCCTTTTTTAAAGATTACAAGATATAGTGATACGACGGCAGAAATATTAGTGACTGTTATATTAAGAAATTTTGAACAGCTACAAACTAAAAGAACAGCATCGGATTCTCACTATGTTACCTTAATCATAGGTGACGCAGATAATCAAGTAGTTTATCTGCACAAGATTACGTAAGTGTGAAATTTCTGATGTTTGATCTTATTGGATCACTATTTAAACTATACTATTTTTCAGGGATTCTGTTTTGCTAAAAGCTGGAAGTTGGGCTAAAAAGATTGCTGTGAAAAGAGCTCTTAAATCTGAAGATCTTAGCATAAATCTAATAAGTTCTGAATTTGGTAAGTTAATTGAAGTAATGAAGACATGAATAAAACATTTGTGTACTTTTTTTTCATTTTCCAGTTGGGCTTGATATTCAGCAGAAACTTACAGTCTTTTACTTAGAACCCAAGAGGTTTGGAAATCAAATCACTATGCAAAGAAAATCTGAAACACAGATTTCCCATTCTAAACATTCAGACATATCTACAATAGCAGGACCTAATAAAGGTAAATAGCTGTATTAATTCCTATTTTATATTCAAATGGATTTGTTTTTCTTATATTAATTTAGGAACGACTGCCAGCAAAAAACCTGGGAACCGAGAATGCAATCATCTTTGTAAAAGTAAACATACATGTGGACATGACTGCTGTGAGTTCCTTAAAACAAGTTTATTTAAAGTGTAACCTAAAGAATCTGAAGTTTCTTTTCATAGGTAAAATTGGAGTTGCACAGAAGTCAGAAATTAAAGAGTCAACAATTTCTTCATATTTATCTGATTTAAGAAACAGGAATGCTGTTTCATCTGTTCCTCCAGTTAAACGTCTGAAGGTTAGTTTTAATAACATTTTTCCCATTGTTCTGATAGTTGAACTTATTTTTGTTTCATTAATAGATACAGATGAATAAATCTCAAAGTGTGGACCTTAAAGAGTTTGGTTTTACTCCAAAACCTTCCCTTCCTAGTATATCAAGGTACAAATATAATGTTAATATCTAAGGTAAAATTTAACATTTTCATGGTTTTATCTTTATAAAGGTCAGAATATTTAAACATATCTGAATTGCCTATAATGGAGCAGTGGGATCAGCCTGAAATCTATGGAAAAGTTAGACAAGAACCATCTGAATATCAAGACAAAGGTAAATTACCATTGATACTTACTTGAGAGAGTAGATGCAGATAAAAGCAATTCTCTATTTTCAGAAGTTTTGAATGTGAACTTTGAATTGGGAAATGAAGTTTGGGATGATTTTGATGATGAAAACTTAGAAGTTACTAGCTTTTCAACTGATACTGAGAAGACAAAAATATCAGGTAAAATCATACTTAGCATGCAATCATTTCATATTTTGTTTCAAAATGTTATCTCTTCACATAGGATTTGGAAACACTTTGAGTTCAAGTACCAGGGGAAGTAAGCTACCCCTTCAAGAGTCAAAGAGCAAATTCCAAAGAGAAATGTCAAACAGGCAAGTTTTAGAACTTAGGTTTGTAATATTTGGTATTTTACAAATAATTAATTTTAATTTTTAGTTTTGTTTCATCACATGAGATGTCGGATATTTCTTTATCAAATTCTGCTATGCCCAAGTTCAGTGCATCCTCCATGACAAAATTACCTCAACAAGCCGGAAATGCAGTTATTGTAAGAAGAAGCACTTCTTTGTTTTTCTTTTATCAATGATTGTTATTTTTTATCTCAAATGTAGGTCCATTTTCAAGAAAGAAAACCACAAAATCTGTCACCAGAGATTGAGAAGCAATGCTTTACTTTCTCTGAAAAAAACCCAAATTCTTCAAATTATAAAAAAGTGGATTTTTTTATTAGAAACAGTGAATGTAAAAAGGAAGTTGATTTCAGGTAAGAACTCTTTAAAGACACTTTAAGATTATTAGTTATTTTTACTTTTTCTTCTTTCTCCCAGTATGTATCATCCTGATGATGAAGCTGATGAAATGAAGTCTTTATTGGGAATATTTGATGGTATTTTCTAAAACAAACAAATACTTTTTATATTGATAAGAGAAAGAATAAAGACACCTAATCACAAAGCATGCTTTTTATTTTTAAAAAGTAGTTCATAATTGTTCGGATTTTTTTCTCCTGTATTTGATTAGCTTTGTTCACTTTTTGCAACAAAATGTATGGGCCGATTTATTTTCCCATTATATTGTAACTTCTTGAAAAGCTCTTTTACAGTGGCTTTGTTTCAATAAGCCCTTAAGTTAAGGGCTGATTGCACTTAGAAATAAGTTGCACTTAGAAATAATTATTTGGCTATTAATTGGATTTTGACAAGAACCAATGTAAAATTTCATTTTTATATTTTCTTAACAAGAAGAAAAATATTCTATGAAAGCAAAGTAATGCTAACTTAATGAATCTGCTTATTGTATGGATTAATCACTAATATTATTCCCATGTATTTTGTTTTACTAAAGATTTTTAAGAATCCAGTGGCTATTTGAACCTACTGTTATCTAACTTTGAGCAACAATAAATGAAACATTAATCAGTATAGATTGTTGTTTTCATTTAGCTTGTTTTTCA